TCCAAGATTTCTTTTTCATATTATCTACCTGATATCTCTTAGTCCCTCTCTGCATTTTCTATCTTCAAGTACCCTTTGTGTTTAGGTTTGTCTCTGTAAACGCTAATGTTTGATATTTTAAAAATCAACACTTTCTGAGCACATAGTATTTGGCGTGTACAGTGCCGGTCACCGAGGATGCAGTTGTGATGATAGCGCTGGGAGTTGGGCTTTATTTTACGTTTTAAAGAAGTCACTTCAAAAGAAGTGAGTGCCATGAAGAGGGAAATACTAGGCTTATGCTTTTGTTTTACTCTGAGTGCCAGTAAATATGTAAAGATTACAAAAATTTATTTATTTATTTATTTATTTATTTGAGACAGAGTCTTGCTCTGTCACCCAGGCTGGAGTGCAATGGCGCGATCTGAGCTCACCGCAACCTTCGCCTCCCAGGTTCAAGCGATTCTCCTGCCTCAGCCTCCCGAATAGCTGGGATTACAGGCATGTGCCACCACGCCCGACTAATTTTTCGTGTTTTCGTAGAGACAGGGTTGCACCATGTTGGCCAAGATGGTCTCGGTCTCCTGACCTTGTGATCCGCCCACCTCGGCCTCCCAAAGTGCTGCGATTACAGGCATAAGCCACCGCGCCCGGCCGAGATTATAAAATTTAGACATAATTCATTTTTAATTAAAATCGCAGAATGGACTGTAATAGTTCTGTCACCACCTGCGAATAATCAGCAGCGGCTAGTCTTCCAGATTTAAAAATTCATACTCACTTTTCCGTCTTACTATTTTTGTCATTCTAATTACGAATACAATGGGTGGTTTAGCGGAGGGAGAGTAGTTGGAGCCCAAGCTGAGGGACTCGGCTTCAGCCTTCTCGAACTCCACAGCCCGACCGCGTTCTCCGCTCTCGGCGCTGTGGTTCTCTCTCGGACACCGTAAGTGGTGGTGCCGCAGCGACGTCTGGGAAATGAAGTCCGGAGGGACAAACGCTGCGGTTCAGCCAGGGAAACCCGTCGGCTCTCCGGCGCGCAGGCGCAGTTGCGCCCGGCAGCGACGGGAAACGTCTCTGAATTAGGTGTTCCGCTCGCCTCTTGTGCGGTGTGGAGCTGCGCGCCCCCCGCCGAGGCGGGCCCAGGTACAGGCTGCCGGTGAGGGCGGGCCCGGGGCGTGCGGCTGCCGCGGCGGGACCAGGACGAGGGCTGGCCTCTGCGCGTGTCTGCCGAGTCCCCGGCTCCGGGCGTCCGAGCCGGGGCGGCCTCGGCAGGTGAACCCGGCCCCGGAGGGGGCGTGGCCTGGGAAGGGCCTGGCGGAGGCCGGGAGGGCGCTTCGACGCCGCTGGACTCCTGGGCCGCAGCCTGGGCCGGACTCCGGGGGAAACGGCTCCAGAACAGAAACTGCAAAATGCCGCCTCGGTTCAGGGTCCGGAGCCCTCCGGGCGGTTTTTCGCTCTTAGTGTTTGTGGGTTTAAGCCTCCCCCTACTCCGTTTCCCGGAGTTTAAACTTTAGATTTACTCGTTTTTGGCAGTCTTGCACGTTTGGCAGTGTTTTCCTACAGCCAGTCCTAGAGTGATTTAACTATTTCTTTTTTTATTTACCGTAACCATGTCCACTTGCTACGTTTCTTCCCATTTCTCTAAATTTTAAATCAATTTCTAGCTAGTGATGCTGTTTTCTTGCGCCCTTGTTTTTTTGGGGCCAGGGAGAATGGGTAACGCTACCTTTAAGCAGCTTTGATAACTGTTTTTGATAAAGGAAGTAAATCTTACAAGAGGAAGAAAAGAGGACTAATTTTTGGTTGGCTGTTCCTAAAAAAGAGCATCAGTTCTTCAACTGCTGTTTTTCGTATTGAACAACATCCAAGTGCAGATGTGTGGAATATTGTGTCATTTCCTATTACTTTATCTGAATGAGCCTTGCCTGATTCTGCCCTTGACCCTGTTAAGGCACGGCAGATGGTCTTCATCCCTTCGCTCCTTTCGTCTTTATCGTAAAGCACTGGCAGAAAGGTAGCAGGCCCGGTGACTCTGAACCTGCTTCCCACACTGGTTTAAGTGGCCGGACTTAGGGCCCCTCTGGCCTGGGCAGTTCCAGGCTCCTTCTCTGCAGGTGCTCAGCTTATGGCTTCTAACCTGGTCTGGCCTAATGAGGGTGGGCATGCAGGCTGGATGAAAAGACCTCACAGCTTTTTTCTCCATTCCAGGTGCCTTCTCCAAGAGAGGCAGCAGGGAGGGAGAAATGGCAAGGAGGTTGCTGCCAGCCCATGTACAGGTGAGTGAAGGCTTCTTTTTGCTTGAACTGCCCTGGATGAACAGGAGTGGGTTTGCCATTCCAGGAGTCCGTGACGTTCAGGGATGTGGCCGTGTTCTTCAGCCAGGACGAGTGGTTGCACCTGGACTCTGCCCAGAGAGCCTTGTACCGGGAGGTGATGCTGGAGAACTACAGCATCCTGGTCTCACTGGGTAAGGAACTTTCCTCCTGATGCAGAATCTGCGCCGCTCACGTTTCTTTCTTGTTCATGAACAGGGATTCTCTTTTCCAAGCCAAAGGTCATCTCCCAGTTAGAGCAAGGAGAAGACCCCTGGATGGTGGAGAGTGGAGTTCCCCAAGGCGCACATCTCGGTGAGTGACAGAGTAATTGGGAGATGGGCATACAAGAGAGACTTATATGTTTTGTCTACTTTAGGATGGGAAAGCTTGTTTGGAACCATAGTTTCTAAAGAAGAAAATCAGGAAGTCATGAAAAAACTCATAATTGATGGCACATTTGACTTCAAGTTGGAGAAGACCTACATAAATGAAGATAAGTTAGAGAAGCAACAAGGCAAAAAGAACAGACTTTTCAGTAAAGTGTTAGTTACCATCAAAAAAGTCTACATGAAGGAGAGGAGCTTTAAAGGTGTTGAATTTGGGAAAAATCTTGGTCTAAAATCATCGCTTATTAGAAAACCGAGAATAGTTTCCAGAGGAAGGAGACCCCGTTCACAGCAGTATTCAGTTCTCTTTAAACAACTGGGGGTCAACACAGTGCGTAAATGTTATAAATGTAATATCTGTGGGAAAATCTTCCTCCACAGTTCCTCCCTGAGTAAACACCAGAGAATCCACACTGGAGAGAAGCTCTATAAATGTAAGGAATGTAGGAAAGCCTTCAGCCAAAGCTCATCCCTAACTCAGCACTTGAGGGTTCATACAGGAGAGAAACCTTATATATGTAGTGAATGTGGAAAAGCCTTCAGTTTCACCACATCTCTTATTGGACACCAGAGAATGCATACTGGAGAGAGACCTTATAAATGCAAGGAATGTGGAAAAACATTTAAAGGTAGTTCATCTCTTAATAATCACCAGCGAATTCACACAGGAGAGAAGCCCTATAAGTGTAATGAATGTGGGAGGGCCTTCAGTCAGTGCTCATCTCTCATTCAGCACCACAGAATTCATACTGGGGAGAAACCGTATGAATGTACTCAGTGTGGGAAAGCCTTCACTTCAATATCGCGGCTAAGTAGGCACCATCGAATTCATACTGGAGAGAAACCCTTTCATTGTAACGAGTGTGGAAAAGTATTCAGCTATCACTCAGCCCTTATCATACATCAGAGAATTCACACTGGTGAGAAACCATATGCATGCAAAGAATGTGGGAAAGCCTTCAGCCAAAGCTCAGCTCTCATACAACATCAAAGAATTCACACTGGAGAAAAACCCTACAAATGTAATGAATGTGGGAAAGCCTTCTCTTGGATTTCACGGCTTAATATACATCACAGAATTCACACTGGAGAGAAACCATATAATTGTAAGGAATGTGGAAAAGCCTTCAGTTCCCACTCAGGCGTTAATACTCATCGAAAAATTCATACTGGAGAAAAACCTTATAAATGTAATGACTGTGAGAAAGCCTTCAACCAAAGCTCAGCTCTAATTCAGCACCAGAGAATTCATACTGGAGAGAAACCATATAATTGTAAAGTGTGTGGGAAAGCCTTCAGACAGAGTTCATCCCTTATGACACACATGAGAATTCATACAGGGGAAAAACCTTATAAATGTAAAGAATGTGGGAAGGCTTTTAGTCAGAGCTCATCTCTTACTAATCATCAAAGGACTCATAATTGAGAAAAACTGTATAAATGCATGTAGGAACTGAAGTTATATTCCATACTGAGTATCAAAAAATTCATTGTGGGGAGAAAGTGATGAAGAGTAGTTAATCATAGGTAAAACTTCAGCATTAGACCTCATCACACATCAGAGACTTCATGATGCAGGGTAACCTTGGGAATGCTAGAAAAGCTTCTATAAAATGTTTATTCATATGTTCTTAAGTTATTACCATGAAATGGAGAATTTTTAAGATTGCAGGGTTAGTATTTGATTGTCTAGTGATGTACGATAACAGCCACCAGCTTTCCTGAGCATCACTGGGAAGCCTGCTGTTTATGTACAAGTACAGCCATAAAATCCAGACACAGATAAATCTAGGAATCTATTTTTTGAAACTATTATGCAAGCCAGTGGTACTAGAAAGAATGTTTTAGAAAAGAAATATGTACAGGTGACCCATAGCTACCTCACTGTCACTAAAATGTTTTTTAATAATCTTAAAGCAGATTCTGCACTTCATGGTAAAGACTTTGAATTGTTTCTCTGCTTTCTAAGCCATTCACCTGAGAAGAAAATCACTCCATAAACTATGCAGACGTACTGTCTTTGCGTTTTCTTCCTGACTACTTGTTCCAAACTCTGAGTCAGATCTAAAGTCACTTTAAGTCACAGAACGCATGGTATTTCACTTGTTTTTCTCATTAAAAGTGATTACCTTTGCTGTATTAAATTGATAAGTAAAGGTCATTCAGACAACCACTGCTTTTGCAATTTACTGAAAAATGTTATAAATTATCTCAGAATGTAGCCAATAGCAAGCACAGCTCAGCTCCCAGGGTCTGCCTGCTTCTGTGAGCTTTCTGGTTACCAGCCACCAGAAGGCCCAGGAACAATGTAGAACTCAGGTCATCATCCTTGGAGGTAAAATGAACCAGATGATTTTCACCCTTACTTCCACTTTTTCGCCTTCATCAGACAAGGTTCACTTTCTCCCCACACTCTAAAGGTCACTGGGCAAATATTTAGGCTCTGAGTTCAGATACTCTTTCTTCCAGCAAATGGACTTACACTCTTCAACAAGTGATTTAGCTCATTTCAGCATTTCTAAAATGTGAATCATAAGATTAGCAAGCTAAAAACAGTTATCTCACAAGTCAAAATTGTTGGGCTTTACAGAGGCTAACATCTAGTTTAGCCAAGTTTATCAGGAGGGGGCAAGCACTTAAGGGCTGAAACGACCCATTTCATAAAGTGCTAAGTTTTTCTGCCAAGGAACTTTAAAAAATAGAAAACTGGCTGGGTGCAGTGGCTCACGCCTGTAATCCCGGCACTTTGGGAGGCCAAGACGGGCAGATCATGAGGTCAGGAGATCGAGACCATCCTGGCTAACATGGTGAAACCACGTCTCCACTAAAAATACAAAAAAAAAAAAAAAATTAGCCGGCCATGGTGGCGGGCGCCTGTAGTC